TGATGTGACAGAAGAGGCCTGAACTGTTCACTTCAGTGTAATGAATAATACTTCAGTGTAATGAATAATACTTCTTTGCTTAACCTACCTTGGATAAGTGAAGTACTAAAACAAAACCAAAGTGAAGCATTAATGAATTACATCTGCAAAGGAAGTATTAATTAATTACACCTTCAAAGGAAGAGTACTCTAAATCCAAGGTAGTGTTAACATTTTTCATTATTAGTCCAGACTATCCTGTCTACTTGTGACTAAAATCATATTTGCTCAATAAGCTTCCAGGCCTACCCACTAGACTTTGAAGGGGAGTGGGCAGTACTGTACTTACATCTGCCTCTGCCCTACCCTTAATTCTGACATCGGAAAGGACATCACAAGTAGCTCCCTGAAATCACTGTAGACAGGGTGAAAAGGAAATTCACCAGGAGGTTATTCCAAAGACACTTTAGTTTTCAGCATGTCAATAGATTGTTGAAGGGAAATGGTGCCAACAGACCCTGCTAGCAAAAAGAAATATAAAATGTGTTCTATTTTAAGAAAAAAATCAGACTCATAAAAGACAAGTCATCATACATTCTACATAGTTGTAATGGGACATACTTAGACCAAAAAAATTATTCGACATTTCTCTGAAATTCAAATTAAATTGGGCATCTAATGTTTTTATTTGCTAAACCTGTCAACTCTATCTATATTCATTCTAAGAAAGGACTATATTTTCCTTACCACAAAGAAGCATAAAATACATTGTTCCTGGTGTTAATAGAAATGGTTATGTCAAATGCTTTCTACCAATCCAAATTTATTCTATATTTATAATAGGGCAGCAACAATCCATGATAGAATTATGTTGCTATCTATGAAGTTAAGAGAAGGTAATTTTTTGAATTTTAGTAAAAAACTACTTATACAGTGTACATATCTTACCTATGAACTTCCATTATTGCTAAAGCTAATATGAGCTCAGTTAAATACCCACTATGACACGTACCTCACTTAACTTAGGCCCAGAGCAATCACTGCTGCACTTGATAAGATACCAGCAGCACTGGCCAAATGTTGCACATGGTTATGAGTTGGGCATACCGAGGTTTTATATTTCAGGGCCTCTGAAATCAAGGACTTCTGAATGAGACACCAGTCTCTTTCACATATGACATTAAAATGTCAAAGCAATATTATTCCTTTAAAAAAGGGGTAGGGAGTGGACTGGAAGATAATACATTCATGACATTATGGGACTTTCTAGAGTCCTGGATTATTCAAAATGATTGGGTGGCAATTTTCTTTATAATTTTACTAGGAATTATTTTTGAGATAATACTCATGAAAGCTTGTGCATCCTTTTGGAAGAAGCCCACACTTCCTGAAAAGGGTAGTTCAGATGTCCAGGAGGTAAGAATAAATGGTTGATTTCCCCTTTTCCTCTCCTCTAACAATTTTTTTTCCATTAAAATAGACGGAAGACAGTTGCCCCAAAAGCAGGAAACTTGGTAAGTATTATACAATTTCACATTTTAATATAATTGATACTGTGACTTTTTTATTCCTATTCAGCTCCAGAGAATTGGTCAGTTATTAATTCATCTTCAGGAGAAAGGTATGTGATATATCACAAAAATATTTTGAAGCATTCATTTGTACACTGTTTTCTTATATTTCAGAGTTGGCACCTTTTTAGAAAAAAGAATTACTTCATCACTTACATCTGAAGAAAAGGAATGTAACTTTGAAGATAGAATTTTATTCTCACGTGAAATACTATGGTCAGGTACTAGTGAAAGTGAAGATCAAGTAAGTCCCTCTAGTGAAAGTCATGTGCCATCTTCAAATGGAATCAGCTCATCTTTGCCATTGTTTTATTCAGAAGTAGAGGAAACGTGTCTAAGCCATACAGAGCATCCAGACAGAGAATATGAAACAATACAATTTTCCTCCAAGAAATTATTTTCAATGATGAAAACCAACAAAAACAAAAATTCAGGATTTTCTTCTGATCTTAGCTTTTCAGCATCTAGATTCACTGTAGAAAATGAAGATCTAGATGTGGCACCTTGCCCTCTTGCCCACTTATTTCTTTCTAGAGATCAAGTTAGACTTCTGGAAGAAAATGTGAGGAATCAAATTCCTTCAAAACCCAAAACTAAGTTAGGGAGCAGAACTACTTATCAATGCTCAAGATCTCAAGAGTCCTTGAATCAGAATCAACCTTCTGTTGGAATGGTTATTTCTGTCCAAGCACAGGATTCTTTTCCAGGACAAAATGCTTTTCAGAATCAAGGTCTTTATGAAGTCCAATTTACTAGTCAAGCCCAATATATAAATCATAACCAAGAATCAATTAAGAGCCAGCCTGAGAGCAAAGCCAGCAACTTTGCCCAGCCTGAAGATGTGATGAAGAAGCCATTTTCTAGCAGCACACAAGACTCCTTCCAGTCCCAAGATCTGGATAGGAACCAACATTTTGTTGAAGTTCCATCAATTGTTGAGGCAAAATATTCAGTAAAGGGCCTGGAGTCTGATGAACACTTAGGTGAGGACCAACATTGTGTTTGGTTTATAGATTCAAACAAGGTTAAATATTCAATTAAGGGGCAAGACACTATTTTTAAGAATGCTGAATTTCTCGTTTTAACTCTGAATCCAAATTTAGTCACTGAAGATATGCCACAACTAAGGAGTGTAAAAGCACAAGGCCAGCAACAAATTGTTTCATCAGAATTGAACCAGGATTCTGTATATAGCTCAGTGCCTCTTTTGTCTACCATTAAAGGGCAGAAAAATAGAAGAAAAACACCAGACAGTAAAAGCAAACTCAGTCTTAATGTTCCATCTCTAAAAGCCAAAAAAACACCAACTTCACAAGTATTTCAAATCACAGTATGTCACACTTTAAAAAATAGGAATGAGTTAGGATGCAAGAATAACACTGAGAAGAAAGAATTACATGAAAGGAAAGATATATCAGATATAGCTTTGCATCTTATTTCTGTTTCCAAGCTTATTCTGCCTTATGTTAAAAATTATTCCAGAAAACAACTAGTGAAAGTCATGCCGGGTTTAATAAAATGTGGACATTTTCTGCAGAAGCAAAATAAGTCACCAGATACAGAGAAAATCAATTATGCAGGTCCTCTTGAGGAGACAGGAATCTCAGATATTACTAAAAAGGAAAAGGAGTATGACAAAGAAAACAAAAGACTAAAAAACATTTCACCAAAAATGTTACCTCAGCTAGAACAATCCTTCATGGTCAACACTGTTCAACTAAAAGCACCTTGTTTACTAGTAGAAACAAATGGGAAGAGTAAAGAATCTCTTAAAGACTCAATTACACAAGCAAAGGGAATTGGTATTACAGAATTTCATGTTCTAAATAGTAAAAAACCATTTGATCTCCATATTCCAAAGCACAAGACATCTTTAGAAGAAGCTATATCAAAACCTATGCAGAAACTTGTTTCCTCTCCTGAAATGGAATCGAACAATAGAATGAAAATACAGGAGGACCTACAAAGTTCAGAAAATTCCCATCTTCAACTTTCAAATGGAGAGGAGTTACCAACCAGTACACCAAAAACGCAAAGGTGCTTTCCAAGGGAAAATACACAGAAACAAAAAGATTTTTTGGAACTTGTTCTGGAGTTGTCAAATGTCGGTTTGCTCATTTCCCCAGGAAGCAAAATGCATAAAAGCAGTGAAGAATTAGAAGCCATAAAAATTCAAGTGAATACAGAAAGTGTAAATCTGAAGGAAAGTAAACCATTGATACTTAATGTTACAGAAGACAGTGACCTACGTGAAAGTGAGGAACTGGAATGCAACACTGGAAGTAACATAACAAATATGCATCAAGATAAAGAAACGTCTGATGCATTTCACAGTGCCACTTACACTACCATTTCTCAACTACCTGATACAGAAACACATAGCATATCAAAAGCCAAGGCAGACACATTAAGAATAATAAGGCTCAGTCATTCAGCATCAAAGCAAGAGAAATTACCAGATGAGAAGGAAACACAGAACGCAGAATACATTGATAAGAGCTGTACATTTAAAAAGCCACAACAATGTGATAGAAAGGAACAGGAGAAAGAGGCAAATTCAGAGCTGACACAAGGCTTCAGGTTCAGCATACATCTAAAGCAAAAGCCCAAGTATGTCAAATTCCAAATGGAACAGATCAGTTCAGGAAGTAGTAAAGCCCCAAATAAAGAGCAAGAAGTCCAACCACAAACTCTTTCTACACAAACTATTTTGGAGAATAGTCCATGCCCCATGATGGATCCATTTCAAGTTGAGAAGGTGAAGCAAAGCACAGATAGACCTACAGACAGAGAGAGTGCCGGAGATCCAAAGAATCCACTTACAATGCCAGAGAACTTGCCAGTTGGTGAACTTTTAATTGAAACAACAGAGTATAGTGTCCCATTTGGTGGAAACCTCCAAAAGACAACGGATAGTCATATTGCAGAAGAAAAGGAAGATGTAAAAAGATATTTACCTGCAGTTGCCCTGGGGTCTTTCAATAACCACTTGCTTACTTTACCATATTTTAAAAGGCAGGAAATTAAAAAAAAATTATCAGAAACAAAAAGTGTACTCAGTGTCAAATATGTAATTATGAAAGTAAAGAAGCCAGCAATCTCACTGATGCCTTATATTAATATATGTGGTACTTCAAACCACAGGAAAAAAATGGGAGGCAATTTTGAAATTATAATTAAACAGATACTGCAAGATAAAATTGCAGCAGGTATGCTTCTGAATGTTATTTACCCTCCCATGTCTATTTTGCCTAATACTAGAATGTATAGCAGATTAAATGCAGAGAATCACAGTCATATCAAGCTAGTCCAAGAGGAATCCCAAATTGAAAGGGAAGAAAAGTATCCATATTTCATTAATGAGGGAAATGAATCCCAAAACACACTAGATGCTAAATTGCAAGATGAAGTAAAAGGCGTCAAAGAAACTCTACCAAAAGCAGTCCTGCATGATAGCTGCAACCTTGGACTTGATGCACATCTAGAGAAGGAGATTAAAACAGAGAAAGAAATGCATCAACCAATCCCATTCACAGAAACTATTATTGAGTCTGTTGTTTCTCCCATAATGGAACTATCTCATGCTGAGAATGTGAAGAGTACTCAAAAAACACAAACAGACTGCAAATGCACTGCAGATTCAGAGACGCCTTCTCCAATATCAGGAAAATCACTGATTGGAGACCCTTTAAACCAAACAAGAGAAAGTTATATTCCAAGTAATGGAAGTGATACAAGAGAAATGGGTTACTGTTTTGCAGAAGAAAAGACAGAAATACCAAAAGATTTACCAGCAACTTCGCCAGAGACTTTCAATTATTGCACTCCTGTTTTATCTTGTTCTAAAGTGATGAAAAAGAGAGTAACATTTGCACTCACAACAAGTACAGCGAAGCCCAAATGTGTAAATACAAAGGCTGTGAAGCCATCAATCTCAGAGACAGTCAGTGTCACAAGCCACAGAAAGAAATCAGAATTAGACTTTAAGACTAAGTTTAAAAAGATAAACCAAACTAAAGGATTGGTACCTGAATGTCTAAATACCCTTTGCTCTCCAATGCATAGCAGATTGCAGAGAGAGTTCTGTCTCCCTGCGTCTCAATTAAAGCAAGGAGAAACAGCAGATAAGACATACACTGATGTCTTTGCTAAGAATAGCATATCCCATGACAGAGAGGAAAAATTGCAAGATGGAAAGGAAGAGGAACATAAAGTTTTATTAGAAGCAGCGCCACAGCTGAGCCAGCACCTGGGGTCTGAGGCGGGTCAAATGAAGGAAATCCATCTTGAATCAGACCCAGTGCTGAACTGTTTAACACTGGAGCTACATATTAATGGACAACGTTTGCAGCACCAAACAGGTTTTGAACAAACTACTTTAGAGACTAGTCTCCAAATGGGTCCTTTAGAAGCTGAAGAACTACAAAAAGCCAACGAAACAGAAAATGACATAAAAGTCCTTGGAGGTCCTAAGATTCCACCTCCCAAAGCTTTACAGGCTCTGGAGAACAGCGATGGCTTAATACTCAATGCATATCAGAAGGATAATGAGCTTGTCAAATCAGATGAGGAACTGAACCAACCAGGAAGTACAAATATTCAGGTACAACCACAAACACATTTTACACAAACTATTTTGAAGTCTACTTCATGCCCTACACTGGATCAATTTCCATTTGAAAAGGTAGAGAGTCATGTTAGGTTTTCACCTCTAAAGTCTGGGGAAGCAAAGGTTGATGAAATCATATTTTATGCAAGAGAAGGTGGTATCTCATCTGATTCTAGCCATCAAAAGGAACAGGCTGGTGGTACTGAAAAGAAAGAGACAGCGATTTTTGGTTCCTGCATGCCTGCTTTATCTACACCTAAAACGACGAGAAACTTAAAACAATTTTCAGACATGAAAACTTTAGTGAATCCCAAATGTGGAATTATAAAGGCAAAGAAGCCATCAATTTCATACATGCTCAATATCAGGGCTGGTGCTGGTCCGAAACGTAGAAAAGAACTGAGCTGTAACTTGACAACCAAAATGAAAGAACTGCATCAAGGCAAAAAGGGGGTAGATGAAACATATGCTTTCCTGACTATGACACCTGACATTAACAAGTATAGCAAGGTAGAAACAGAAAAAGACACGCTAAGAGAAAAAAGACTCAGTTCTACTCAAGTAAAGCAAGATACATCTCCACATGAAGATAGTATTACTTCACGTGACATTAAAGAAACCCTTCTTCAAGATGAAGAGCAAGAAGAAAGGAAACAGGAGGCATTGTTAAAAGTAATTCCACAGCACCTGCAACATTTCATGTTCCGTTCAGGTCAGGGGAAGGATCTTGACTTTCACAAATTAGAAAACCAAGGAAGTAGGAAAATTCTGTTTGTTACCAAACAAGATGTCCCACAGCAACTTCAGCCTGCAGAGCCAATACAAAGAGAGGAGACAAAGAAATGCCTCCAGACCCAAAATGGCACAATATGTACAGTAAATTCAAAACTTCTTCCTCTAAAATCAGAGGACTCAGTAAATGGTGAAGTTTTAACTGGTGCAATAAAACGTGGTGTACCAACTGATAGGAAATGTATGGGGGAACAGCACAATTCAGGTAAAGGGGAAAAGGCAGAGTTTAATAAAGATCTACAAGCAACTGTCCTGGAGTTACAGAAATCACCACATGGTGGGGAGGCACAGAAGGCCAATTTGACTGACATGGAAAGTGGATCTAGTAATGCAATGAACATGAATGTACAACATGAAAGGGAAGATAAAAATATTCAAAAAATGTTAACAGAATCAGTTCCATGCTATAGTCAACACCTCCGTTTCAGTACACATCAAATGAAAGATCCTGACCCTTGCAAATCAGGATCTGAACCGAAGAGTCCCGAAGGCAGATCTTGGAATTTGTCTCACATAGTGCAAAAAACAAAGCAAGAAACACACTTTAGAGAAACTGTTTTAGAGCCTATTTCTGGATACATGATGAAACAAAGTCCTCATATGCAAGAAGGAATAAAATGTATGGAAGGTCTAAAGACTTCATTTCCCAAAACAGGGAAATCAAAGATTGGTTCAATACCACGTGATACCCCTTGGGATGAAAATCCTAGAAGGAAATGGGATAGTTCTATTTCTGAGAAAACTGCATGGAATCAAAAAAACTTACAAACAGTCTTAAAACCTTTAGATTTCTCCAGCCTCATGTCATCTGAATATGAAAGCCGGAGCTATACATTAGAGTTTATAGGCAAGAAAAGTATGAGTCCCAAATGTGTAACTTTGAAGGCAAAGCAACTACGAATTTTGCAGTTGTTTAATATCATAAGATATTCTACAGAAAACCACAGAAAGAAAAAGCAACACCGTTTTAAGTACAAGATGAAAGGGAAGCAATGGTACACAAGTATAGGAGAGGCATTACTCAGTGCCACTGAATATGCTAAGAGTACAACATCCAAATCAATGATTGATAAACTCTTATACAATACAGCAGCGAGGTGCATTCTATCTAACAGAACACGCCGACAAAATCTGGATGGTCATATTACAGAGGAAAAGGAAGAGGTACAAGAAAATGTAGCTGCAATTTTCTTGGGTCTTTTAGATTTCTTCATGCCTGTTTTATCTGACTCTAAAAACCAGAGGAACACAGCACAGTTATCAGAAAAAGAAATTATATTCAATGCCAAATGTTTAACTATGAAGGAAAAGAAGTCGTCAATTTCACAGATACATAAAATCAATAGAGAGTCTACCAGAAAACATAGGAAGAAATGTAAATCCTATTTAAAAACTGTATCCAACAGAAAGTGCCAAGAAAATCATGGTCATATTACAGAGGAAGAGGAAGAAGTACAAGAAAACTCACCTGCAACTTTCCTGGGTCCTTTAGATTTCTTCATGCCTGTTTTATCTGACTCTAAAAACCAGATAAACACAATACAGTTATCAGAAAGGAAAATTATATTGAATCCCAAATGTTTAACTATGAAGGAAAAGAAACCACCAATTTCACAGATACATAAAATCAGTGGGCAGTTTACTACAAAACATAGGAAGAAACTTGAATCCAATTTAAAAACCAAACTGAAAGCAATGTGGCAAGGTGAAAATGTGGCTGATACATTTCCAAATACAACTTCCTTCACTCCAGATTCCTCTGACATTAAAAGGCAAAGTGGATTCCAAACAGAGATAGACATGAGAATATCAGGGTTAAGTCATACACAACCAACACAAATAGAGTCACTAGCTGAAGGGATAGCAAGGTATTCTGATCCCATTGACAAGAGAAGAACTTCCAACTTGGTAAAGGGAGCAAAACTACATGATAGAGAAAGTGGGGAAGAGAAGCAAGAACATCTTACAGAAATGGATCCATTCTATGCAGAAAACTTCATGGCAAACACATATCTTAGAAAGGATCGTCATCTTGGTAAATCAGAGGATGTGCTTTTGGGAGAAACTTTTTTCTCAAAAAGTCAGATTTACAAAGGGAATTCAGAAAAAAATGTAAAAATAGAAAAAAACAAAAATGGAAAAGAAAGTCTCAAAGTTGGGCTCGCAAGGATGGAGAAATCAGATAATTGTGCAGAACTGAGTGAGGCAACAGATGATGCCATATCAAACAAATATGATAAACAGAACATTGGCCATTCTGTTTTAAAAGAAAATGCTTTCTGTAATTTGGCAGCAATTGTCCCAGATTCTGTTGGCAGGCATTCACCTGCTTCAGAAGAAATGAAAAGACAGAATGGCAGACTTAAAATGGCTGACAGGTCAAGTCCCCAAGGTAGACCTTTGCAGGCAAAGCAATCAGCAGTTTCACAATCACCTGATACTGCAGGTTATGCTGTTGTAAGCAATAATAAGGAGCAGAAACAGAACTTTAAAGCCCAGAAGACAGAAGCAGAAGTTGATTTAATAGATCAAGAAGCAAAGATAAATGTTGCAGAAGAGTTTAATCCAGAATCTGTTTTTTTCTCTAAGATACATCCACTTCAAATTGAAAACAAGAAAGAATTTAAAACTGCAGACTGGAAAACAAGGGCAGATCCCAAGACATTTGCCCTGCCAAAGAAACAGCAAGAGCTGTGTGTCTCAGGAACTATCTGGAGTTATCCTAATCCCTACACATCTATTTCTCCTAAAATCATAAGACATAAAGATAAGGCAAAGACAGCAGATGTGGAAAGTACTATGCATACCAAACAGATAAAATTGAAGGCAAAAAGAATAACAGTTTCCCAGCTGCTTGAGTATGGTACTGCAAGCAATAAAAAAGAACTGAGAGGTAACATCCAGCAGCAGAAGTCATTCCAGCTGAGTAAAAATGCAGTACATCGAGTTCTAAAGGCTGTTTATGACTCTGGATACTGTGTGTCTAGCATTAAAAAGCTTACAGAAGTAAAAATGGAGAAAGACAAGCCAAAAGACAGGACATGCATTCTTCCACAGCCAAAGCTGGAGAAACCACTAAAAGAAATGCAAAGGTCATTGTCAGGTTGTACTGATATGTCCAGCATTCTTAGAAAACAGGAACAAGATATTAGAGAAAAGGAACAAAAACACCAAAGCATTTCAGAAGACATATCCCAATACTATATTGGACCGTTAAGGATTAGTTCACAACAAATCAATTACAGTAGTTTCGATGCCCCACGAATTAGAACAGATGAAGAACTTGAATTCCTCATTGCACAAAGAGCAAAGGAAAAAGATGTGGGCATTGCCAAACATTCAGTTTCAATTCCGTGGGAGAGAGAAGGATCGAAGAGACTAGATATTCCACTAAACTCAAAAGGACAGAATATATTTTTTACAGAGTTGGATACTTCTCAACAGAAGACTTGCCAGGAGCAAGAATTGCTGAAACAAGAAGATATTTCTATGACAAACCTGGGGTCTATGGCCTGCCCCATTATGGAACCTCTTCATTTGGAAAACACAGGAAAGGTAACTGAGGAAGAAGATGTGTACATTAACAGAAAAATTAGTTCACATGTATTGGGAAAAGAAGGATTAAAGGAAACTGATATATTTGTAGGTTCTAAAGGACAGAAATTTCTTTGTACAAATTCAGAGGTACAGCACAAAGTGCCTGCAGAGCAGAAAGAACAGGTGAATCCAGATCATGTTCCCGAAAGTATTCTGGATTCTGAATCTTTCCTCAGTAAGGACCCTCTTCACTTAAAACAGGCAGTGAATACAGCAAGAAAAGAAAATGTTACCATCTCTGAAAGTTTCAATGAAAATCTTTGGGGAAAAGAGCAATCAAAGTTGGATATTACATTAAAATCAAATAGACAGAAAATGGACTTTTCAAAAAAATTGAGGATGAAGCATCTAAGTAATTATTATCAGAATAAAGAGAATATTCTGGAATCTGTTCTCCCTTGCATATTGCATCAACTTTATATTGAAAATCCCAAGAAAGAAGGCTCAGCAGAAGAAATCATGAGTTCAAAAGTTCTAAGCCCAATGGTAGAGAAAGCATCACATGAAGTAGGTATTCCGGTGGATCAACCTCCATGTTCAGAAGGAATACATTTGAATATTAAAGGAAGAAAAGAACATCCACAAGAAAGTACACACGAGGCTTTTCCAGCATCTGTTTCTCACTCTTTAATGGACGTACTTCAGATTAAGTCACCAAAGGTAAAGAAAGCATTAAAGGCAATCAATAGTTTAGGGTACCTCACTTCAAATACAAAAGGAATTGGCTTGCTTTTTCCAAGACAGGCAGAAAAGGAAGAAAAATATACATACAAGGCTCTTCCAAAGCCTGCATCTCACTCCAAAACAGATCTATTTCAGTTCAATGCATCTATGCAACAAGAGAAATTAGATGCTATGGATATTCCACATTATGACTATTTAACTTCACAGACAAGAGAAGCAGTGAAACAAATGGATGTCATAGTTGGATATACTCAAAACAGTAAAAAAAGACAAGACTTACTCAAAACAGGCCAAAAATGGCAGTACCTACCAATTTCCTATGAGAACTTTTGGGAGCATATATCTTGCCCTCAAAAGTATCCCTGTCTCCTGCAACATTTAATGCCTCAGGAAAAGGAAGCATTATCAGAAGGAGGTAATTTATCAAGCCGGACACCAGGACTAGACTTGTTTTCTGCAGATCAGCTAAGCACTATAACTAAGAATAGACTAGAATGGATTGTGCCCTTGATTTCTCCAAGGCAGATGAAAAAACAAGATTCAATGCTGCCTTTAGGATCATACCATAAAACTATAAAATATGCAAGTCTCTTATTTCCAAAAGGAATGAAATCATCAGATGGGGTACAGGTCTTTGATTTAATATCAAATAATAGCTCACCCAAGTTAAGACTTGGGAAGAAGATAGAAACACAAAAGGCAAATGAAAAGGTACAAAAAGAAGTATGTCTGCCTATAACATTACATTCTCTTTCTGCATCCATGCCTATTTTGCAAGAAAGTAAAGGACAGAAGGATAGCGTAGAACAAGTTATTAGGAAAGGCGTGATATGCCACAAAAGGAGAACTTCGAAATGGAAGAAATCAGTATTTTCACATATACTCAATACCAGTGACTGTGGTGCCTCAAGTAACAGACTAGAAATGCAGTGGAACATGACAGACAAAATGGTCAATGTGAAACATAGAATGAGTGAAATAGATTTGGTTGCAGCAAAAATATGTGAGTCTATTCTTTCTTTACCTCACTTCAAATTGAATAAAGAAACAATTGATGGGGTGATCTCAAGTAATGTTAAAAGTACAAAACAACACATATCACAGGGAAAGAATGATAGAGTAAAAGCAATGGATATGAAAAGAATAAAAAGCCCTAACATCATTTTGAAGCCAAGGAAGTCATCACTGTCACATATACTCAGTATAAAGGAATTTCCTTTGCTGTTAGACATTATAAAACAAGAGGGCAAGATGCAAGAAGGTAAAGGTAAATCAAGTATGAAACTGACAAACTTGTGTACTTCTTTACCATCTCTATCACATAGTAATTCAAATTCAAGAACAAAAGCAGGTAAAGATAAGTCAGGAACTCTAAAGGGCTGCCTTCCACCACTAAAGCTCCAGGCATCATCAAATGCCAGAAGAGTATCATCTGCAGAGTCAATTAATAGAGACAGTTTAAGTAATGTAATAGAATCAAAGTGTTTTCCACAGAAAAAGAAGGAAGATAGAGAAAATATAGTAGATGTGAAAGATGTAATGGGCCTCAAATGTATCACTTTGAAAGGAAAGAAATCACTTTTTAGACATTTACTGCATGGAAAAGAACCACAACGGAGCAATAAAAAACTAGAGAAAATGACGCAGGAAGATGAAAGTAATCTAAATGTAGTTCAGAATAAACTCTGTGCTTCTATTCTTTCTCCACCTCACTTGGAATGGAATCCTAGAATAAAAGAGGTATACATGAGAGGAATAACAAGATTCTGTCTTTCATCATCAACACAGCAGGAATTATCAGATACAATGGAAAAATGTGAGCAGCCAATTGATGATAGTTTAAGCAGTATTGAAAAAGCAAAACATATGCCGCAGAAAGACAAAGACAGAGTGGAAAAGGCTTTGGAAAAAATCATGCATTCCAAAAGAATAGCTTTGGAGGTGAAGCAGCCTTCAATATTCCAAGAATTAGAGTTGAACATCAAAGAAAAAGGAGGAAAGATTCAGGAAGATAAAGAAGTTGAGATTTGGAGCAAACCTTTTGCTTCCATCTCTTTTCTACCTTACTCTAAAGTGGGCACAATAGAAGGAGAGGAAGCCATGAGAATAAAAATGAGATCCTCTTTTTCACAACCAAATCTCCAAGAGTCATCAGATACAGAGAAAACAGCATATGAAAAGTGTATTTCTGATAATATCTCAAACAGTGTAAAAAAGGCCCTAGAATCTATATTGCAAAAAGAACAGAGGCAAAAAATGGAAAAAATTAGGGCTTTGAAGAAAATGAAATCATCAATTTCACAGGGAATTCAGTTGGACATTAAAGAGCAAGAGAAAAGGATAGAACATATTAAAGGTGAACCAAGTGTGCTTCTGACAAATGCCTGCGCTTCCATTCCTTCTCCTTCTCATTTACAACTGGATACAAGGAGAGAAAAAGCAGAGTATGTCACTGAAATAACAAGATACTATCTTCCAGAACTATCACACCAAAAATCATCAGAGGCAGGGGAAAAAGCAGATGGAGTGGCCAGTAAGGGTGATATCACAATCAAAGTACAAAAAGCAAAAGATTACATGCAACAGAAAGAAGACGATGAAGTAAAAATATCAGCTAAGAAAGACATAATGCATCCAGAAGACAAAGGTCTGAAAGCAAAGAAGGCACTTTCACAGGACCTACCATTGAATACTAAAGAGCCAGGGAAAATGGATCAAGAAGCTCAGGAGCAAGGGAAAGAGGACAGAGAAGGTGAGGAGCAAGGGAAAGAGGACAGAAGAGGTGCAGGACAAGAAAAGGTTGATAGAGAAGACAAAGAGCAAGGGAAAATGGATCACGAAGTTGAAGAGCAACAGAAAGCAGATGGAGTAGGCATAGAGCAAGGGAAAATGGATGGAGACAAGAATGAACAGGAAAGAGTTCTGTTCCTATATTTGCCTTCCAATTCTTCTCTAACCCATTATATATTGGACACAAGAATAGAAGGAGAGGAAGACCAACAAGGAATAATCAGACCTGGTATTTTACAACCAAGGCACCAGAAATCATCAGAGACAGGGAAAAAAGCAAATGGGGTGCCCAGTGAGGGTGATAGCGCAAGTGAAGTACAAAAAGCAAAAGATTACATGCAACAGAAAGAAGAGGATGAAGTAAAAATATCAGCTGAGAAAGACTTAATGCATCCAGAAGACAAAGATCTGAAAGGAAAGAAGGCACTTTCACAGAACCTACCACTGAATCCTAAAGAGCCAGGGAAAAGGGATGGAGAAGGCCAGGAGCAAGGGAAAGAGGACGGAGAAGGTGAGGAGCAAGGGAACAGGGATGGAGAAACTGAAGAGCAACAGCAAGCAGATGGAGTAGGCACAGAGCAAGAGAAAAGGGATGGACACAAGAGTAAACAGGAAACAGTTCTCTTCCTACATTTGCCTTCTGAGTCTTCTCTAACTTGTTATGAATTGAACACAAGAAAAGAAGGAGAGGAAGACTTACAAGGAATAATAAAATCTGCTACTTTGCAACTAAGGCAGCAGAAATCATTTGATGCAGGGAAAATAGCACATACAAAGTCTTTTGGGGTGGATAGCTCAAATGATGTAAAAACAGTACAAGAATACAAGCCACAGAAAGAAGTAGATAGAGGAAAAACAGTAAGTGTGGATTATATAATGCAACCTGAAGGCACAATTTTTGAGGCAGAGCAATTATCACTTCCACATACACTCAATATCCCTGGCAGCAGTGGCTCAAAAACTAGAGAAGTACTAACAAACATAAAAGAAAAATTGAGACATGTACAGGAAAGAAAAAGTGAACTGGATGTGTTTCTGACAATACCTTCTCTATCTCACTGTAAATTAGACAAACGAACAGCAGGCAAAAAAGAGGAACAAGGAGTAACAAGATCTTTTCTTCCACCCTCATGGCACATGGAATCATCAGATACAGGGAAATTAAAATATACATTGTCATATTTGAATGATATCACAGGTGATTCAAACAGAACAAAATACATGGCCCAGATCCAAAAGGATAAAGCAAATATTTCAGAGAAAAGTGTAATGCATCCCGAGTACATAGCTGTAAAGGCAGAGAAATCACCCCTTTCCCATATACTAAAAACAAAGGAACTGCAGGTGAACATCAGTCAACAAGGGGAAAAGGCACAAGAAGGTGAGGTGGAAATAGTTGTACTTCTGAGCAAAACTTGTCCTTTTGTCACTTCTTCAGCTTTCCTTGAGTTAGACTCAATAAAAGAAGAGGAAGGTGAACCACGAATAACAAGAAGCTTTATGCCACATCTTGAGATCCAGGAATCATTGCCTTCAAGGCAAACAGCACCTACAAAGCCAACAGAGAGCCTTGTAAAGAAAGAGAAACAACTCCTTCCACAGAAAGAAGACAGAGTACAAACAGTATCCATGCATGGCCTGATGCACCCCAATGGTGCCGTTTTCAAGGCAAAGACATCAGCACCTCCACAAGTGTTCAGCATCACTGAGCACAGTCCTCTGAGTAAGAGAAAGGAGCCACAGTGGGGCATGAAAGAGAGAGCAGGACAGAAGCAGGACAGGACAGGACGTCCTCATGTGATTCTGACAAAAACTCATCCATTCATGCCTTCTCTCTCTCACCATAGATTCTCTCCTTCACAACCAAAGCTTCCTATATCATCAGGTGCAGGAAAAAGCAGACTTGCAAATTCAAATGAAGGTATTAGCTCACATAAAGTAATACTAAAAGCAAACCAACAAATGCCATATAAAGAGGCAAAGGACAGAGTAAAAATAGAAGGCAGGGAAGGTAGAATACTCCCCAAAAGGATACATTTGAGGGCAGAGGCACTCCCACTTGCACTTCTATGCAATGGAAAGAACTACTCTTTGCACATTGAAGAGCAAGGGGAAGGAGTACAGGAAAGCAAAAAGGAACCTGGAGTGGTTCCGAGGAAATCTGCTTCATTCCCTCCTCCTCCATTTTACCTGAATTGTGACACTAGAAGGAATGAAAAGGAAGGCACATTAGGAAAAACACAATTCAGTTTTCCACCACTAAAGATTCAGGATTCATCAGATTCAGGCAAAAAAGCATATACTGAGTCACTGCATGGTTACACATTAAGCAACTCAAAAGGACCAGTGCAACCCACAGCACAGGGAGAAGAGAAAGGTGGACTCAGAATAGATATGGAAGACAAAATGCTCCCCAAATGTACAGACCTGAAAGCAAAGCAATTACTACTCTCAGATATACTCAATACCAAAAAATTGCAGTGGAAAAGTAAAGAACAAAAGAGAAAGATTCAGGAAGATAAAAATAAACAAGTTAAAGGACTGCCAAGCATTAATACTTCTTTACTTACTCCACCATATCTTAAGTTTGATACAACAGAAGGACAGGAGAACGTGATAAGAATTGCAAAAGTGTCTCTCCCACAGTCACGGTCCAAGGAATCATCAGATGCAGGGAGAATAGCATGTCCAGAAGCAACCCATGGAGAACTTTCAAGTGATGTAAAGCAATTAAAAGCACACCTGCTACAGAAAGAAGAGAAGGATAGAGAAAAAGTTGCGGATATGACCAGTGTACTGGATCCCAACAAAATGTATTTGAAGGCAAAGAAATCGCCTGTCTTACATACGCACAGTTTCAGTGATCTTCAGTGGAAAACTAGAGAGCAAGAGGAGGAAAAGGTCCAGAAAGTTAAAAGTGGGCCAGGTGTCATGTTGTCTAAGAGTCCTTCTAGATCCTCCCCACTTCACCTTAATGTGAATACAGGGTTTCAGGAGGAAAGCATACCAATATTAACAAGACCCTCTTTTCCCCTAGTAAAACTCCAGGTATCACCAGATACTGAGGGAGGCACATGTATAAGGCCAATTGCTGGTGATATTTTAATCTATCTACAAAAAGGAAAACATGTGTCACAGAACAAGGAAGAGGATGACGTGCAAATAGTAAGCATCTTAATATTCCCCAAACATCAGGAAGAGAAGGTGCAGGAATGTGAAGGTGAACCAGGTGTGGTTCTGACCAAATCTACTTCATTGCCATCTCTATCTCAACTAGAATTGGATAAAGAAACACATTTAGGTAATGAAATGCTAAGACTTAAAAGACCTATTTTGCGGAGAATATCACACATAGGGGAGACTGTACATAGAGAGTCCGTCGTTGGTGATATCCCAAAAGATGTTAAAAATGAAAAGCAACATATCCCTCAAAAAGAAGAGAGGAACCAAAAAAAAATAATCGATATGAGAGGCACAGATATAACTTTGAAGTCAAAGAAGTCACCTCGTTCCTGTATGCTCCACAGAACAGAACTGCATGTGAACATTGGAGGGCAAGGACGAAAGGAACATGAAGGTCAAGATAAACCACCAGGTATGATTCAAAGAAAAATGTGCATACTCTTTTCCAAACCTTTGCCATCTAACCTTAAACTGGAGAGAGCTACGCATGCAGATGAAGAAAGGCTTGGAGGTAAGACATCCTTTGTACTTCCACTAATGCCATCAGCATTACCAGATACAGAGAAAACAGCAGATGCAGAGGCAAGGAGTGGTGATGTAAGAAAAGGAAAACCACATAGGTCACAGAAAGAAAACAGGCATGAAGTGAAAACGATAGATATGAGGTTCAGGATACACTGCCAAGAGGCAAGGATTTCACCAATGTCACATATCCTTAATGCAAAGGAATTAGTGTTGAATATTAACAAACTGGAGAAAAAAGTACACAAAGATAAAGATGAAGCATGTGTGGTTCTGTCAAGGACTTTTCTTTCTATACCGTCAGCACCTCCTCTTTATCTGGATTCAGGGAACAAAACAGACAAAGACACTCCAGGAATTACAGGATCATCTTGTCCACAGCGAACTCTCCATGTACCCTCAAATACCCAGAAAATAACAAATAGAGACTCAGTTGAAGGCGTTGATAAAAACGTTGTTAAGCAAGCAGAACAGTATGTGCCCCGCCCAGAGGCAGAGCAACAGTTGACCTCAAACTTCATGATCAGCGTCCAGCAAAGGAACCAACCTTCACGAGTCAGGTCAGAAGAAGATTTGAATCAGTTAGTTTTAAACTCACGGGATGAGGACATTTATTTCACAGGGTTTGGTACCATAAGAAGTGGGAAAAGGCCGGAATGGCTCTTTACAGGGAAAAAGGCTCAGCCTGTAAAATACAAAACAGAAACTTTAACTGCGTTTCTTTCCTATCCCACAATGGATGCAACTAAAATGGGAGGTCTGGAAGAAGACACTGAAATAATGGATAACTTAAACCATAAAATCAGTCCTAAGGCTTCAGTTTCACTGATAAGGAAAATATCTAAGGAACTGTATGTCACACTTGGCACCCCTGCAAATTCAAAAGGATTTTCTGTTTCAGAGAGATACGCTCACCAGCAAGAAACTTCATCGAAAGTATCTCCAGAACTTGCAGGTTCATGTAAATTTGATAAGCCAAAGGAAGATGGACAAAGTAATGATAGAATCAGCAAAATGTTTTCTCCCAAAGTGTTAGCACCACAGACAAAGGGATCACTCAAAAAAATAAGTATCGTCACCAACTGGAATGCCCCCCAAAATATAGAAGAACAAGATATTGTCATGAAAAAGCAAGTGATCCGACGGTGTGAACATGGGCACAAGACCAGGACGAACACTATCCTTTCTAAGTTTCCCCTTCAAAGTGGAAAGCAGAAGACACCATCGGAAACAGATGTGGACAAGAAAACAACAGCGCACCTCAGCCTACAGATGCTACCAGGAATACACATGGATATGACAGAGATTGACCCTGCAAAAGGGGGAAGGAAGCAGGCATTGCTCATTTCAGAACAAGAGGAAGGTGTTCTGGAATTTCTTCCGAAGTCCCTATTCCCTCCCTGGACTTTTCAATTTCAATCAGGGGATCTGGAGGAAAAACATCAAACAGACGCAAACACCAATATAAATCTAGAGCAGAAAAAATTAGAAATGGACAATGATAGTACTGTGAATCAGAAAGAAGGGAAATTAAAAATAGGCACAAACAGAGCTTTACATCTGCAAGAAGAGAAAACAGAGATGCACAAGGCCAGGACTGCCAATCTGGAGAAGGAGAGAGGAAGAATGGACACAAGCAGTAGTGCACACCCGCATCTTCTATCTCTAAAGGCAGAGGAATCTCAAATGAAGACTCAAGTCATCACTCATAGGGAGAACAGCCGCCTAATCATGCAAAAGCAGAAAAAAGAACTAGAAGCATCTAATGCAAAACAAAGCATTCAACTACAAAAATTATTTCAAAGAAATGTTCTGGATTCATTTTATTCATATGTTCCTCTTTCTCCCAAACGTAAAGATCAGAAAGGCAGATTAACAATAAGAGATCTGAAAAGAGAATTGAGCACCAAATATTTAACTATGAAAATCCAGAATCACCCAATTCCACAGATGCTTAATATCACGGGGCGTGGTACACCAAGCAATAGAAAGAAATTAGAGTATGATGTTAAGTTAAAGAACATAGCTTCGTGGAGTAAAGATGTCTCAGGAATATTTATCAGAAGTCTTTCTATTTCCATCATGCGTTCACCTCACACTGACCCTAAGACAAACCTAGAAAGAGAAAAGAGAATCTGTCTTCCTAAATTCCAGGAAAAATCACCAAACACTAGTGAAATGTCTAAGAGAGACACTTTAACAATTGTAAAAGGGGAACAGAATTTTACAAACACAGTTCCACAAGATCCCCAGCCCTTTGCAGTGGACAAACAACAAATGCAGAAACTTCCTAATGTCAAATCAGAAGCAAACCTCAGAAGTGAAATGAATAAAAAATACTTAAAGGCACAAACAAAAGAACGGATTGTTCCAGAGCATGATGTCTCAAGGATCATTAAAAAACCAGACTTACGTATCATCGAGCAGGAAGAAAAGATTCTAAAACGCATTCTGACACCCACAGAGTGTCCATCTATGCTTGAAGATCCAAAGTTACCCAAGCAAAGGGATCAGAGTGAACCAGTATGGGACATGACCACACAAAAGGTTCAGCAGCAAAAAGCTTTCCCAGGAACTGTGCCCATACCGCCTCAAGTTAAAAGTAGCGAAGTCAAAATAGTTGCAGACAGTACAAATGCAGAACATTTACTTCCCATTTGTGAAGCAACCAAAGCTATCTCTGAGTCCCAGGTTAAAAATATGATCCAAGACAAAGTTTCTTCTGATAAACTAGATAACATACAAGCCTATAAGCCTGACGACTTGAAGTCACCACCTTTTCCAGAGGGTCCAGATACAATATCAACAGCAATATATCCCAAAACGCAGCACAAATCCCTTTTAGAACAGTTTACTCCCAAAGAAAAAAATAAGCTTACTAGTCATTTAGAGTCAAAAGCACTTGAAATACAACTGAATCTGATACCAGAGATGGCAAGGAAATCTTTACAAATGTTCAACTTTTATCCAAAAGGGACTATTTCAAAAGATAACAGTTGGAGGTTCTATTCTAGACATAAAACAATGAACTTTATGTCTCTAGAAGGGACTGATACCATAGAACCTAACTCAAAACATAAACACCAAAAGGATTCACCTCTTGCCAGCAATATGAAGACACTGATTGTTGATGTTTCAAGTGACAGTGAGGAGACAATCACAAAGCTACAGAGTATTAATAAGCTAGAAAATGGAACATCTGCAGTGACTTCTGCTAGTGAGATGCTATTGCCTCATACCCTCCAAAACCACTCAGTAAAAGAAAAAGGCAAACTCCTCATGCACTTTTCTGTGAAAACATTGGAGATACAAATGAAAGCCTTTCCCAGAATTGTAAGAGAATCTTATGCAATGACCAGTGCTCATGAGAGAAAGAAACCCTTATCTAACTGTATTCATCCTGGTTTCACAGGACCAAAACGACAAAACAGAATTTTGTTACTTTCTGAGGAGAAATCTCTCCATCAAATAGATCTTGATTTACAATACAAATACCTTCGTTTTCTCCTGGGGCTTCCTGTTGGAAGTACGTTCCCTAAGCCAAATGTACTTCCCAAACATAGTAAGTTAAACACAATTGCAGTGTGTAAAAACGTAAATGCTGGTGGACAAAGTGGTAGTCTTTCCATTGATACAGAACTGTTAGAACAACATATTTCTTTCAAAAAGCAAAGTCCCCATGAAAACTCATCACTCATCAGAAAATTCCCACAGCCAACCCTTGTGTGTGCTTCTGACCGTGATCTGCACAGCCCGAGGAAGAAAGATACTCAAGTTCTTTCAGAGTCAGAATTCCATGTGACTCCAGAAAAAAACAAACAATATCATGTATGGTTTCAAGAAAGAAATACATGTGAATCTGTTGATTTAAGGACCCAGAGAAATGCTACTGGTTCAGCTGTTTCATGTGAAACTCAGATTTCTGAAGATTTTGTTGATATTCAGACAGATATTGAGAGTCCAGCTGACTTGGACGAGTGTTCATGTCTTGAAGTAAGTGAGAGTGAGGAATGTGTGTTTCTGGAAGCCAACTCTTATTTAAGTCAGGAATCAGAAAACATTCTATTTGAATTACAGACAGGCATTCCTTTGGAAAATGTCTACAAAATCACGACTGATTTGAAATCATTTTACAGTGAAGATTCAGGTTCCCATTGTACTAGAGAGTGCAGAAAGGAAACCTTAATTATTACACCACCTTCCTGTAAGTCCCACAAAAGCAGGAAATATAGATCATCTTCCAAAATGAAATCTCCTGACTGGTTGTGTCATAGTTCATCAAATACTGCGGAAATTCAGTCTAGGTCATCTAGTGTATCATTCAGTGAAGAGAAGATTTCATGGACTACCAAGAGCAGAACAAGTTACTCTTCAGCTCCCTTAACTGAATCAAATATTAAATCACATCTTGCAAAAAACCAAGGCAAGTCTCACAGGCACCCAGAAAGCCAAGAAAGAAAGAAGGCCAGATCTGATTTATTTAGGAAGAACAGCAGTCATTGGGACCACGATTACAGTTGTACACACAGCAAAGGGAAACGTGACAGAAAGAAGAGAGTGTATGATTATGAGTCAGAAAGATTGGATTGTTTCCAAAGCAAACATAAATCAGCATCAAAACCTCATCATGACGATATCAACTTCTATTCTGAAAGAAAACAAAACCGGCCCTTTTTTTTTGCCTGTGTACCGGCAGACTCACTGGAGGTTATACCCAAAACCATTCGCTGGACTATTCCCCCTGAAACCTTAAGGAAAAGAAACTTCAGAATTCCCCTAGTGGCAAAGATTTCAAGTTCTTGGAATATATGGAGTTCCTCCAAAAAGTTGTTGGGGTCGCTCTCGGGGTCCCTTACTACCGTTTTTCATAGCTGACATTACCATAGCTAAACTCCTCTGAAGTGGACAGCTGGTCGCTATTGTGATATTCTGTGAAAAATACAATCATATAACATCCAATGGCTTCCTCGTGAAGTGTTTTTATATAAAGA